CACTTTGGGAGGCTGAGGCAGGGTTATCGCTAGAGTCCAGGAGTTGCAGACCAGTCTGGGCAACATAGCAAGACCCCCATCTCTACTAAAATTAAATAAATAAACAAATCAGACAGGTGTGGTGGACGCCTATAGTCCCAGCTACTCAGGACGCTGAGGTGAGAGGATCACCTGAACCCCAGAGGATTCAGTGAGCCAAGATCGAGCCACTTGCACTCCAGCCTGGGCGACAGGGCAAAACCCTGTCTCCTTTTAAAAGTCCTCTTTGGTTGTCAATCTACAGAGATCACAGACCAAGGGTTAGCTAATCAACCACCACTCTTATTCAAAAATCCTATTCATTTGGGACTCGAACAGTTCTGAGCTTTTTGGGCCCCCGATTTGAAGAATCCCATTAAAGGATATCCACATACTGGCTTGTTTCCCACCCCATTTAGTCCAGGTCCCAACAGGAATCGCCTCCCTAGTGCCCGAGCAATCCCTCAGTGTGGCGGAAACGGATCTCCCCTCCGGATGGAGCTGAGCCAGAAACCCCATGAAGGGAACGTCGCGTCTGGGCCACGGTCAGGGTCTGCCCCTCTCCCTGGTGGCCGGGGACTGCCAGGGTGGCATTCTCGGGGGCTAAACGGGGCGTGTGTTCCTAAGAGGGCAGGCAACGGGACGGGCCAGGTGCAGGGGCAGTCGCGGTCCGGCCCTCCTGCGCGCAAGCCAAGCGTCACCCCTGCCGCTCTCGCGTCCCCGGGGCCCGCCTCTCACGCCCGCGTCGGCCGCCAGCGACCAGCTCTGGCTGCTCCTGCGGATCTCCTCCACCGACCACGGCCGCTCCCACACGGGCTCCGACGCCGGCACCAGCTCCTGGTCGGGGGTCGTCCGGTTCATCTGCAGCGAAAAAAACGAGAAGAGAGGCTGAGCCTGAGGGCGGCAGGGACGGCGGCCCCAGCCCAGGCCGGCCCCTCTCCGGCCCGCCGCCCTCACCATCCCAGCCGCCCGGCTCGGTGGGCTCCGAGGCTGCCAGCACAGGCCGAGGACCGCAGAGCCCCGGAAGCCTAGCCCCAGCCAAGCTGCCCGGGGCGTGACCGGCCTCACGTGACCTGATGTCACGTGACAGAACCCGCACGTGATCCGACCTGCGATGCTGAGGGGAGGAAGCTGCGGAAGTGGACTGGGACTGGAGTTTGGGGTTCTACCCTAGGTTGGGGCGGAGGAAGCTGGAGGATAGGGGCTGACGCCAGGAACGCTGCAGAGGCGGGTTGGGCGGGGGGCGCTGCCGCCCAAGGCCCGAGGCAGCGGCGCGGGATCGGCCAAAGCACCGGCCGCCAGTTCGGCGGGTCTGGAGAGAGGGGACCTCAAGCAGCCAGTGGAGCAACCAGCCTGGGAGCCTTCGACGTAGGCGCTGTGGGCGAAGGAAAAGGCCTGGCCTGCTGCCTCTTCTCTTGCAGCAAAATCCGCTGCTGTGAAGGAGCTGGTAGGCGGACGCTCTGTAGATAAGAGAATCCCTGATCTGCCTGGGCATCATCTTGCTCTTTATGACCTGCTTGGCTGCCACTGTGTAGGGCCTGCTTAAAGTCCTTTGCACTCTCAGCATTCCCCTCAAGTTCAAGGACAAGCTTCTCATTATGGCAGGCATAAAACTCTTTATAATTCGTCCTCCACTCTCCCAGCTCAGGGCTCCAGCTGTTGTCTCACACTTCCTTGAAGTTCCCTCTGCTGAGTCGCCCTTGTGCCTGACCAACTTACTTACTAAAATAAAAATCCCAATTTCTTTCCAGTCATGTGTGCCCAAGGGCGAGTTATTTAACTTTTCTGAGCTTTCCTCAGTAAAACGAAGCTACATATCTTGCAAGGATGTGATATTAAAGTTATGATATTGTAAAACAGGTGCCACGGTGCTTGGCCTAGGGTGAGCCTTCAACCTAGAACATACCACTGTCCCCATGCACCTTGCTCACACACCCAATCCCAGACTTTTCTTTTGTAGTCACCTCAGTTATCACCTCATTAAATAACCTGATTACCCCAAGTACAGCTTAAGTGACTTAAGTTATTTTCTATGGCTAGCGGAAGGGTCTCCGCTACATTGGAGAGCTGGGGTGGTCTGGAGTTCCACGGTGTGGTGGGCCAGAGGCCACCTCTCCTGCGGTCTCTTAGTGTCTCGCTGGCGGGGTTCGGCCCGAGCTAGATAGACACAGCCCTTGGCGGATTTAAACAACCTAAACATTAAACAATACAGCTGCCTCAAATCTTTGGGAATTTCAGAATGACTGACACTGCCAAAGCTGTTCCAAATTTTGAAGAGATGTTTGCTAGTAGATTCACAGAAGATGACGAGGAGTATCAGGAATACTTGAAACGCCCTCCTGAGTCCTCTCCAATTGTTGAGGAATGGAATAGCAGAGCTGGTGGGAACCAAAGAAACAGAGACAATCGGTTGCAAGATAGCAGACAGTTCAGAGGCAGGGACGGCAGATGGGGGTGGCCAAGTGACAATCGATCCAATCAGTGGCGTGGACAATCCTGCGGTAACAATTACCCGCAACACAGACAAGAACCTTACTATCCCGACCAATATGGACATTAAGGTTACAACCAGCTGCCCCCTTACGATAGAAATGTTGGCAGCTTTTAGTAAAAGCATTTACTGTGTTACCACGACAAAAGTTTGGGTGTCTTCTGTCGGTCATAGT